CAAGGCCGGCTCGGCGCCTCCCGCAGGAAATCCCGCCCCTCCCCCCTCCCTCCCGCCGGATCGGGAACGGAGGGACCGTCCCGGCCGCGCAGTCAGGCTGTCAGTCAGCACCGGCGGCTCCGCCCCCATCCGCGCCAGATCCCGCCCCAACTCGTGCCCGCCCGGACCGGGGGCGCTGACCGGATCAGCGCATGCGCCCAGGTGAAACGGAGGGGCGGGGGGCGCGGGGGCAGAGGTGACCTGGGGCTCTGGACTTAGACCCAAGGGCTAGACACCCCGGGTCTGACTGGTGGGAGAGAAGACGTAATGTGAAGGGGGTTGGCAACCAAGACGCGGGACCCCACTTGCAGTACCCCCCGTCTGCGGCCGGCGTCGCCCACCCGCAGCCGCCGGCCGGGCAATGGCACCACCTAGCGGACGGCACCAGTGCGGGGACCCCAGCCTCGAGGAGGCGCTCGTGCCGGGCGGAGGTGGCGCTTCAGCACCGTCGTGGGCCGGACAGCGCCTCCCGCCCCCGGCCCTCGAAACCTGGCTTCGGAGCCCAGCCGTAGGGACCGGACGGAAGACACCGAAGGAATGGCGAACCTCCCCGGACCGCTCCTGACAGTTCCCGGGTGGCCTTCGGCCTGCAAAGTCGGAATTTGCACACCCTCCGCTCGTCCTTCCCTGAGCCCTTCTGCCCTCCTTGCCCAGCCCGGGCGGTGGGGACTAAGCAGCGCGAGGCTGCAGAGGGGCGGTCACAAGTGTGACCATTCGCACTGCACTCCAGACGCCGGCTCCTCAGGCTTTACTGGAGAGAAGCCCCGAGGAGGGCTAGGGGCAAAAGAGGGGCCTTCTGCATCTCCAGCAACCTGCGGGCTGAGCTCCCAGACCCGGCGTCGGGGTGCGCTTCCGGGCGGGCGCTAGGACCGGGGACAATCAGGAGGGCGCAGAGCGGGCTGGGGCGGTGCAGGGGGCGGGGCTGCCGCGGCATTGCGGATCGGCGGGCACTAGGGCAGCGCGGAGCTCCGGCGGTGGGCGGGGCGTGGCGGCGCGCGCAGCGGCAGGCGGCGGCGGGATGGAGCCCGAGCCCGAGCCCGCGGCCGTGGAGGTTCCCGCGGGGCGCGTGCTCAGGTGCGGCGCGGCCCGGCCGGAGTGGGTGTCGGCGGCGCTGACCCCGCGTCCCCTTCTCCCCCAGCGCCCGGGAGCTCTTCGCCGCCCGCTCGCGGTCGCAGAAGCTGCCCCAGCGCTCGCATGGCCCCAAGGACTTTCTGCCCGACGGCTCGGCAGCTCAGGCCGAGCGGCTGCGCCGGTGCCGGGAAGAGCTCTGGCAGCTGCTGGCAGAGCAGCGCGTGGAGCGCCTGTGAGAGGGGCGGGCCCAGGGGTAAGGGAAGCACTGACGCAGACCCCTCCCCACTCCTCGCCAGGGGCAGCTTGGTGGCTGCCGAGTGGAGGCCAGAAGAGGGCTTCGTGGAGTTGAAGTCTCCCGCGGTGAGCGGCGGGCTCGGGGACCGGGGACCGCCCCCTTGTGACACTTGCTCTGGGCCCCACACAGGGCAAATTCTGGCAGACCATGGGCTTCTCAGAGCAGGGCCGGCAGCGCCTTCACCCGGAAGAGGCCTTGTATCTTCTGGAGTGTGTAAGTGGGGCCCGGGAGGTGGGGAAGGAGTTCTCATAAGCTGAGCTGTTGGCCCCACTTCCAGGGCTCCATCCACCTCTTCCACCAAGACCTGCCACTGTCTATCCAGGAAGCTTACCAGCTGCTGCTGACCGACCACACTGTGACCTTCCTGCAGTACCAGGTATCTGCCACCACCCCGCCTCCGGGAGCCACTCTGAGCTTTCATTTTTTTTTTTTCTTTTGAGGTCTTCAGCCACCTGAAGAGGTTGGGTTATGTGGTTCGACGATTCCAACCAAGGTAAATCCCCTTCCTGTTCCCCTTCCATATATTCAGTGGCCCACCCGCTGTTCTCACCCCACAGCTCTGTCCTGTCCCCGTATGAGAGGCAGCTTAACCTGGATGCCAGCGTGCAGCACTTGGAGGATGGAGATGGCAAGAGAAAGAGGAGCAGCTCCAGCCCTCGGTAACTCCCACATCACGGTGGCCCCCCAGGGACAGATGTGCTGCTTTTCCCCCACGTCCCTCAGGTCCATTAATAAGAAGGCCAAGGCCCTGGACAACTCCCTGCAACCCAAGAGTCTGGCAGCCTCCAGCCCACCTCCCTGCAGCCAGCCCAGCCAATGCCCAGAGGAGAAACCCCAGGAGTCAAGCCCCATGAAGGGCCCAGGGGGCCCCTTTCAGCTTCTGGGGTCCCTGGGCCCCAGCCCTGGCCCGGCCAGGGAGGGGGTGGGGTGCAGCTGGGAGAGTGGCAGAGCCGAGAACGGAGTCACGGGAGCCGGTAAGCGGCGCTGGAACTTCGAGCAGATCTCCTTCCCCAACATGGCTTCAGACAGCCGCCACACCCTTCTGCGCGCCCCAGCCCCAGAGCTGCTCCCGGCCAACGTGGCTGGGCGGGAGACAGACGCTGAGTCCTGGTGCCAGAAGCTGAACCAGCGCAAGGAGAAGCTCTCCAGGCGGGAACGGGAGCACCACGCGGAGGCCGCGCAGTTCCAGGAAGATGTCAACGCCGATCCCGAGGTGCAGCGGTGCTCCAGCTGGCGGGAGTACAAGGAGCTGCTGCAGCGGCGGCAGGTGCAGAGGAGCCAGCGCCGGGCCCCTCACCTGTGGGGCCAGCCCGTCACCCCGCTGCTGAGTCCTGGCCAGGCCAGCTCCCCAGGTACCCCCTCAGCCTGCCACATCTTCGAGGGCTCCCCAGTACCTTGTTTTCTGTGTCCTTGTAGCCGTGGTCCTTCAGCATATCTCTGTGCTGCAGACAACACACCTTCCTGATGGAGGTGCCCGGTAAGTTTCCAAGCAGTGCCGTCTCTGCAGTATCATGTCATAACGTTTCTCATTGTATTGTCAGGCTGTTGGAGAAGTCTGGGGGCTTGGAAATCATCTTTGATGTTTACCAGGCCGACGCTGTGGCCACATTCCGAAAGAATAACCCTGGCAAACCCTATGCCCGGATGTGCATTAGTGGGTACGCAGTGAGCCAGCACTGCCCCTCCCCCACTGGGTCTCACTCTAACCCTTTGTCCCTGCAGATTTGATGAGCCTGTCCCAGACCTCTGCAGCCTCAAGCGGTTGTCTTACCAGAGTGGGGATGTCCCTCTGATCTTTGCCCTGGTGGATCATGGTGACATCTCCTTCTACAGCTTCAGGGACTTCACGTTGCCCCAGGATGTGGGGCACTGACCTCACAGCTCTGCAGAGGATGGAGCTTGCTCCGGGGGACCGGGACTGTCTGTTCTCAGGGACCATCTCGGCTGCCTCCTGTACCCAGACTCTAACCTGTAGCTTCAGAGGCCAGTCTGGGCCTTGGCCCTGGGTGTCTGATACTCACAGAGTGAAACTGTGACCCTCTCCCTTCCCTGCTGCCTTGCAGTGACCCCTCTGGAACTCAGGACTCGATTTTAAGGACCCAGGAGGTGGGGCAGAAGAGAGGACTGTGTGCCTTTAACGAGAGGGTGCCTGCTTCGTGCTATAAAGCCAAAGCCATTAAAAATAGATTTCTTTTCTGCTGTTTCTGTATGTACTGGGTAAACCCCTC